CCGTGTGCACTGTGTGCAGGTGTGTGGGGATGTGTGTGCAGTTGTGTGTGCAGACATGCATGTGTGTGCAGGTGTGTGCGCAGATGTGTGTGTAGTTGTGTGTATGCACATGTGCATTGTGTGCAGGTGTGTGGGGATGTGTGTGCAGGTCTGTGTGTGCAGATGTGTGTGCAAACATGCATGTGTGTGCAGGTGTGTGTGCAGATGTGCGTGTGTAGACAAGTGTGTGTGCCATTGTGCTTGTTTGTGCAGACGTACGTGCAGGTGTGTGTGCAGATGTGTGTGTGTAGCTGTGTGTACACACATGTGCCCTGTGTGCAGGTGTGTGGGGATGTGTGCGCACGTCTGTGTGTGCAGACATGCATGTGCCTGCAGGAAAGTGGGGATGTGTGAGTGTGCAGGTCTGTGTGTGCAGATGTGTGTGCAGACATGTATGTGTGTGCAGGTGTGTGTGCAGGACTGTGCCAGTGTGCTTGTTTGTGCAGATGTGTGTGCAGATATGTGTGTAGCTGTGTGTATGCCCATGTGCACTGTGTGCAGGTGTGTGGGGATGTGTGTGTGCAGGTCTGTGTGTGCAGTTGTGTGTGCAGACATGCATATGTGTGCAGGTGTGTGTGCAGATGTGTGTGTAGCTGTGTGTACGCCCGTGCGCACTGTGTGCAGGTGTGTGGAGATGTGTGTGTGTGCAGGTCTGTGTGTGCAGGTGTGTGTGCAAACATGCACACGCGTGCAAGCATGTGTGCAGGAGTGTGTGTGCACGTGTGTGCGGGCGTGTGGGAATGTGTGCGTGTGCAGGTCTGTGTGTGCAGATGTGTGTGCAGACATACATGTGTGTGCAGGTGTGTGTGTGTAGATGTGTGTGGGACTCACACTTGAGCTGTTCCACGGGCCAGTCTTTGGAGACGAGGTCAGGAGCCAATGAACTCACGGAGCAATTACAGGTTTCCCAATCCTATGAAATGAGGAAGCAGGGGAGGGAGGGGCAGGGAGTGTATGATGACACAGAGGAACTCTGAAGGGAGCTACTCAGAAGCGGGAGTCTCCGAGAGAAGAAAAGCAGGTGGAAGGAGAGGAAGCGGATGCCGTGGGGGTAAGCTAAGTTCTTTCCTTCTGTGGTCTTTGTTGGGGTCCTGAGACTTATTTACCTTTCACAGTTTACAGCAGGAAAATCCGTGGAGACAGCAGATCCGAGAAGCGGCGATGTTTGCGTAGAACCCTGTACGTGCTTCCTTCGGCCTGTCGGTAATGTGGTTGGGGATTTTCTTTTTTTTAAGCTTCTCACTGTGTGATATTTTCTCTCCTGCAGCTCTTCCCTTCTCTCTGACCAGCACCATGCTTCTCCTGGTGACAAGCCTTCTGCTCTGTGAGTTACCACACCCAGCATTCCTCCTGATCCCAGAGAAATCGGGTAAGTATGGAAACCTGGCTGAACCTTCTCCGGAAATTCTGAACCCAGTGCCCGCTCCTTGCAGATCTGCGAACAGTGGCACCAGCCTCTAGTCTCAATGTGAGGTTTGACTCCAGGACGATGAATTTAAGCTGGGACTGCCAAGAAAACACAACCTTCAGCAAGTGTTTCTTAACTGACAAGAAGAACAGAGTCGTGGAACCCAGGGTGAGACGAATTTCCCATTCTCAACCCCTGTCCTAATCGGCTCTGTCTGGTTGCAATTCTTCAGCTCAGTAACAACGAATGTTCGTGCACATTTCGTGAAATTTGTCTGCATGAAGGAGTCACATTTGAGGTTCACGTGAATACTAGTCAAAGAGGATTTCAACAGAAACTGCTTTATCCAAATTCAGGTAAGCAAGACAGCTCAGGGATCCGTTTACAGGTGAAAATTATTTTGTTTCTACCTCTTCCCAGGAAGGGAGGGTACCGCTGCTCAGAATTTCTCCTGTTTCATCTACAATGCGGATTTAATGAACTGTACCTGGGCGAGGGGTCCGACGGCCCCCCGTGACGTCCAGTATTTTTTGTACATACGAAACTCAAAGTAAGTGTTCACCTCATGTGAAGAATTATGAGGATTGCTCTCTGAGCACTTTCTAATCTTTCAGGAGAAGGAGGGAGATCCGGTGTCCTTATTACATACAAGACTCAGGAACCCATGTGGGATGTCACCTGGATAACCTGTCAGGATTAACGTCTCGCAATTACTTTCTGGTTAACGGAACCAGCCGAGAAATTGGCATCCAATTCTTTGATTCACTTTTGGACACAAAGAAAATAGGTGAGAATAACACATATGATTTTCCTATTGTTGTTCAGGGGTGTGTCCTGCGCCCTCGTTACAGAACGATTCAACCCTCCCAGCAATGTCACCGTACGTTGCAACACGACGCACTGCCTCGTACGGTGGAAACAGCCCAGGACCTATCAGAAGCTGTCGTACCTGGACTTTCAGTACCAGCTGGACGTCCACAGAAAGGTCGGTGAGAGCTCCCCGGGGCTGGGCACCAGGAGCCTTGTGTTGTGTTTTGTTTTGTTTCTAGAATACCCAGCCTGGCACGGAAAACCTACTGGTAAGTGAAACCACAGACCCTACTGACAACCCGCCTATCTCTAACTTTCTTTTTTCCTCCAAAGATTAATGTTTCTGGTGATTTGGAAAATAGATACAACTTTCCAAGCTCTGAGCCCAGAGCAAAACACAGTGTGAAGATCAGAGCTGCAGACGTCCGCATCTTGAATTGGAGCTCCTGGAGTGAAGCCATTGAATTTGGTAAGCGTTGGGCGGAGGTAAGGGATGTTTGTCACCGCAGACGCAAACCTGTGTGTCTCTCCAGGTTCTGACGACGGGAACCTCGGCTCTGTGTACATTTATGTGCTCCTAATCGTGGGAACCCTTGTCTGTGGCATCGTCCTCGGCTTCCTCTTTAAAAGGTAACCTGTGAAACACCTGGGCCTCCCCAATGCATTCTCTTCACACTTTTTCTCTGTGTCTCAGGTTCCTTAGGATACAGCGGCTGTTCCCGCCAGTTCCACAGATCAAAGACAAACTGAATGATAACCATGAGGTGGAAGACGAGGTAGGCAGGGGTGGGCGGAGCAGTGACCTGGGGTGTTTGTTTTTTTTTTTTTTTTTTTTGAAAGGTAGCTCTCCAGAGAAAGACCCTGTAAGTATCTTTTTCTTTCTCAATGACATCCTGTGATTGGGCCATGAGTCACCTCCAAGTTCAGTGCTCATTTCATGGAACTGTTTAGCTGTGGGGCCCCACTGAACCCTTTGTGGTCACGCGGCAGCTCTCGGAGGAGCCACGGTTCTCCTGAACGCCCCTGGCTCAGCTACTCAACAATCACACAATGGACAGAGCGACGTCCTTCCTCCAAAGCTGCCCACTGAGAGATTTTCAGGTCAAAAATTGTAGTGCGTTGAACAGTGACCCTTAACATTTATGTCCACGTTAACCTCAGAATGGGACATTATTTCAAAATAAGGTCTTTGCAGATGTGATGAAGGAAAGAATCTGAAGATTGGCCGGGCGCGGTGGCTCACGCCTGTAATCCCAGCACTTTGGGAGGCCAAGACAGGCAGATCACGAGGTCAGGAGATCGAGACCATCCTGGCTGACACGGTGAAACCTCATCTCTACTAAAAATACAAAAAATTAGCCGGGCGTGGTGGCGGGCGCCTGTGGTCCCAGCTACTCGGGAGGCTGAGGCAGGAGAATGGCGTGAACCCGGGAGGTGGAGGTTGCAGTGAGCCGAGATCGCGCCACCGCACTCCAGCCTGAGCGACAGAGCGAGATTCCGTCTCAAAAAAAATACAATACAATACATTACAATTAT